TAGAGTTTGCAGTGAGCCAAGATTGTGCCATTGCACTCCAGCCTGGGCAACAGAGCGAGACTCCGCCACAAAAAAAAAAAAAAAAAAAGAGAGAGAGATGAACATTCAAGTCCTAAGCCTTTAGGTCCTCACAATCTATGCTTGCTGAAGTGACCCGAACAAATGCAGATGGAGTGGGGTCGAGTGGGGGAAACGCTTTCTAGGGAGAGGGAACACCACATTCTAAGGCTACACATCCAGAAGGAGCTTGAGCAATCCAGGAAGGGCGCAGGGTGCGGTGGCTGATGGCCGGGGTGGCTGATGGCCTTGAGGACCAGCTAAGAAACTTGGATTATTTACTAACAAAAATAAAAGAGCCACCATTTGTTGAGGGTTTGCTCTGACATTTCCATCAAAACTACCTTAGCAAGGTAGATTTAATAAATCCAGTTGTATACAAAAGGGAAACACGAGAAGCCATAGAAGGGCTGCATACAGGTAGGTGACTTGATCAATTTCGTGTTTTACAAAGATCCCTTAGATCATGTGTTGGAGTGATAGGAGGTACTCTACCGACCTGCCTTGAACTCCATACTTTAAAAAATATATGACGTTTATCATTTCCTCTTTTACTCCACAATTTATACTCACTGTAGAAAATATTAAAAATATAAGAAAGTTTGAAGAAACAAAAAATTATTACTGGTACTTTCCAGAGACATCTCAATTGATACTTTTCTTCCAGTCTTTTTTTTTCTATGTAAAAAATATATAGTTATTAGAATGCCTGACAGAAGGAAGATGGAAAGAGACCACTGTGAAGCGTTCTTGATATTCCCTCTTCCCTTCCTCTCCATGTTATTAGGGCCATACCAAGAGGAGAGGCTGATTTCCCTACACGTGTCAGGGAAAGTCCCAACTCTGCGCAGTGACCCTCGCTTGCCATTTTCGCCGGTCTCTAGGGGGCGCTGCCCCGAGACTGGGTGGGGAGGGAAAGAAGGTGGTGCGAAAACGCGTTTGAACTTGGGTCCTGCCGCTGCCCGTAGCCGGCGTCCCCAACATGGCGGCTCCCCAAGACGTCCACGTCCGGATCTGTAACCAAGAGATTGTCAAATTTGACCTGGAGGTGAAGGCGCTTATTCAGGTACTGATCCCGGGACCCCTGCCGGGCTCCAGGAAAGGCCTTTCATCTGTTCAATGTCTCCTAGGATATCCGTGATTGTTCAGGACCCTTAAGTGCTCTTACTGAACTGAATACTAAAGTAAAAGAGAAATTTCAACAGTTGCGTCACAGAATACAGGTGGGTATTCTCAATTCAGTCAATGAAGGGGGTAAATAACTGTCATTTTTTTTTTTTTTTTTAGCCAGTTCTCTATCAAAGGGCATTTATTTGGACTGCTTCCACATTTTTTTTTAAGCTAACTTATTCCCTGACAGACTTTTCTTCAACTCAGCATGACTTCAACTCTCCAACTACACCTGTTACCTTCAGTGTGAGTATTTGTATGTTCTTTTTAAACATCTGTCATTTTAACATGGAATTATTTTTCCTCAAAGGACCTGGAGCAGTTGGCTAAAGAGCAAGACAAAGAATCAGAGAAACAACTTCTACTCCAGGAAGTGGAGAATCACAAAAAGCAGATGCTCAGGTAGGCAGGGCCTGCCCCCGCCAGCGGCTTCTGACACACTCACACGTGAACCTTCCAATTCCAGCAATCAGGCCTCATGGAGGAAAGCTAATCTCACCTGCAAAATTGCAATCGACAATCTAGAGAAAGCAGAACTTCTTCAGGGAGGAGATCTCTTAAGGCAAAGGTACCTATTCTTTTATTTTTCTGGGCTCCGATTTCCTCCCCTTTCTCTTCCTCTGAACTTTTAGGAAAACCACCAAAGAGAGCCTGGCCCAGACATCCAGTACCATCACTGAGAGCCTCATGGGGATCAGCAGGATGATGGCCCAGCAGGTCCAGCAGAGCGAGGAGGCCATGCAGTCTCTAGGTAAAGCTGGGCCTGGAGTAGGAAGCTTCTCCTATTTACTTATTAGCTTTTAATTTTTAAAAAGGTAACACATACAGCATAGAGAAGGATAAGAAAACTCTAGCCCAGGACTGCCATAGAAACGCAACAGCAGCCACGTATGTAACTTTAAATTTTCCAGTAGGCACATCTGAGTTGGGCCTCCTTCCTCTTTTGTTTCAGTCACTTCTTCACGAACGATCCTGGATGCAAATGAAGAATTTAAGTCCATGTCGGGCACCATCCAGCTGGGCCGGAAGCTTATCACAAAATACAATCGCCGGGAGCTGACGGACAAGCTTCTCATCTTCCTTGCGCTAGCCCTGTTTCTTGCTACGGTCCTCTATATTGTGAAAAAGCGGCTCTTTCCATTTTTGTGAGATCCCAAAGGTGCCAGTTCTGGCCCTTTCAGCTCCTGTTTCAGGATCTGTCCTGGTTCCTGAGCTCTAGGCTGCTAAGCTGAGCCACACACCCCTCCGTTTGCACCAGTTGCCTGCAGGTTGGATGGAACACAGTGCCCCACTTTTCTGCAAGTAGCTGGCTTGTAAAGGGTGAACAGAGCCATGGGAGGAAGGTCTGGCATTGGGATGCCGCCCTGGGGACATACGAACCGCCTCCTTCCACCATTGTGCACTATGGGAGGCCGCTGCTGCGTGGAGCACTTAAAGTCCAGCCTCCAGGACCGGATGCCCCTCCTGTCTCCCGCTCCCATCGTGCCCTTAAATGCCAGATCTGGTGGAGGGAAGAGAGAAGAGGTAGGAAGAAAGGTGATGAAAACTCCTGGTCATTCCTTGAATAAACTTGATTTTATTTAATAGAATAAAATGTATTTGATTTTGTAAGATAGCCCTCTGGGAATGTGTGTTCCTCTTTTCTTT